GTCCGTGTCTAGCACGTAGAAAGCACTCAGTAAATATTGGCTGTACTCACGATAACCCGTGATAGTTTATACTGATAAGGTAGAAACCACTATGTAAAGGGCTCTTAACTATGAAGTTGTTCCCTTTATGGGAGAGCGACGACCTGCTGTGTATTTTTTAATGTGACCGCAAGTTTATTTTTTCTTTAATATACATTTACTATAGGAAAACGTTGATGAACGTTCCAGTGGAAGAAACAGTGGAGTTAGAGGTTTATCAGTGGCCAGATTTTTAACAGAAGTAACCATAGAAAGGGAACAAATGGAGGCCAGGTGCGGTCTCCATGGCGTGTGGTGGGGGGGGGTGCGACTAAAGGAAAAAAATGGGAAAAGTTAACAGCCTCCTCCCCTCAAACTCCCCAGAACCAAATCCTGTTAACACTAGGTTGTTAAGTCCCATCAGAGGATCTCAGGTGAAAGTGCTTGCTGGAGCTGTGACACTGGGTCACACTCTCTGAGATAAAAGAGAAGGCCGGGTGCGAGTAATCTATCATAAAGATACAAGATCCGGTGAGAATAGCAGGTCGCAAAGGCTGTCGAGGCTTTTAGGCTATTACCGCCTAGCCCATTCTTTTATCTCCTCTCCAGGTTTTTGTACACATGCAAATAGTTCATAAAACCGAGATCGTCCCGCATCCACTGCTCTGAAGCCCGTTTGGGCCGAGATAACTCGTGCGCAGAGGAAGGGTTTTGCCCACAAATGGGCGACGCCTGCGCTCCGGAGAAGAGGCCAAGCTAGTCTCCCTCGCCTGCAGCGCGGCGGGGGAATCCCCGGGAACCCGAAGATCGCCAGGGGCCCACGCATTCCGCAGGCCACGGCTGCGGCGTCGAGGTCCTCGCGGGGCGTTGCGGTCGCCCCTTTTGGCGGGCTCGGGCGCCCCGAAACTCCGCCCCCCGGCGCGGTATTTCCGCACTCGCGCAGGCGGGTGCCGCGCTCCCATTGGTGGAGTGGCCCGCGGTGGCCCCGCCCCCTCCCGGCCCCGACGCGCGCACGTTGAGTGGCGGGGGAAGGCAGAAGAACTGCCCGAGGGAGGAGCGGCTCCGAGGACCGGGCAGCGCATTTGGGGTGCCCGCTACAGGGCCCCCCAAGAGGCTGCCAGGTCGGGAGCGCAGCCTGAGGCCACGGGGGGAAGGGGGTGGGTGGGCTGAGAGCAGCTCGGCGGCGAGACTGGCCCGCCGCCCCTTCCCCCCACACCCGTCGACCTTGTGGGCAGAAGCTTCCCAGAGCTCCTTAGGCCGGCGCGATGGCGACTGCTGTGGAGACGGAGGCCTGTCAGCCGACGGATGCGAGTTGGGAAAGTGGCGGCGGCGGAGACGACGAGATGAAGCAGGCGCTTCCGGAGCTTGAGTCCTCCCAACAAAATGGCGGCGGCGGCGGCCTCAACATCGCTGAGCCCAGCGGCGGCGCTGGGCGTGAGGAGAACGCGGGGGCCGAGGCCGCCCAGAGCCTCAGCCACGAGCAGCCTCAGGACTCCTCTGAGGCGGGCGCGGCCGCCCTGCCCAGAGGCCCCGAAGAGCCCGAAAGGCCTGTTAGGAGGAGTTTTCAGATCCCCAGGAAGAGCAGAGAAAAGAAAGGTGGTGCCTCCCCTTCTTCTCAACCCCCTCTCAAACATTTTAAATGTTTGTTTTTTTATTTTAGCACTTTTCCAGCCATTAACTCCAGGCTCTCGAGAATTTGAAGATGTTGTAAATATTCTCCATTCTTCTTACCTTGAACCAACCTCAGTAACAAATTTTAACTACAGACGTGCTTGCTTGGTACACAATGAGCTTTTGGAAAAGGAGGTATGTTTTAAATTATACTTACTGTAAGATTGTAAGTAGTTGTTATAGTTTTAATTTCATTTAGTTTACAGAAAAGCGAAGAGAACTGAAGTTTGATGGTCGTTTAGATAAGGAACTTTCAGAATCCTATGCATTTCTGATGGTTGATCGATACCAGGTGAGTTAACGCATTTTATAAAAAACAATTTGCTGCAAGATGAAGTATTTTTTTTTAAATTTAGGTTCAAACCATATGTGAAAAAGGATTACATGTGGGTCAGTCCAAAATAACAATTCTTGGCAGTCCTTCCATGGGTAATCTTTTTTCTTTTTAAATATAAATATCTATCAGTTTCCTTAATTTTTCCGTCTTTTCTAGGTGTCTATCTTTCTAGGTATGCTGATTTATTACAAGCGAATCCTTTGGACACGGGGGCAATGGGTGATGTTGTTATTTTTAAAATAATGAAGGTAATTTAAACTTACACACTTCATGTATGAAAGGTAGACACTTAAAAGGTTTTCTCTATTTTAGGGTAAAATAAAGAGTATATATGACCCCATGGGTGTAAAAAGTTTGGAATCTATGTTAAATAAGAGTGCTTTGGACCCCACACCAAAGCATGAATGTCACGTGTCAAAGAATGCCAATCGAATTACATCACTTTTGGCTTACAGAGCCTATGAGCTTACTCAGGTAGGTTCCAGGATCCGTTGTAATGTTGTGATAAGAAGTTAATTTTTCATTTTCTTATTTTTAGTATTATTTTTATGAGTATGGCTTTGATGAGCTAAGGCGAAGACCAAGACACGTTTGTCCATATGCAGTTGTGTCTTTTACTTACAAAGATGATATACAAACTCCGAAGTTTGTACCTTCATCAAGGTAAGACTTAGGAGTTTTAGACATCATCCGCAAATGTTTTTCTTTTCTTTTAAAAAATTTGTAGATCTAACAGCTTTAATACAGATAGAAACATAGGTAAGAGATTTATGTTTCTTTAGTTTTATAAACTAAGCTGTGTCATTATATTCTTTTTATTTAGATAAATATAACTATACCTTGTGGAAAGGACAGCTTTTAAATAAAGGAAAACTTTTGTGTTATATTTCTCTGAGGTCAGCCACTCGTGCTTTTTTGCCTATCAAACTGTAAGTATAAGTAAAGAGCAGTTCGTGGTTGCAAGGCAAACATGTTTTTAAAATTTTCTTTCAGACCTGAGAAATTAGATGTTGAAACAGTTATGAGTATTGATCATCTGAAACAGAAAATCCCTCCAGCACTGTTTTATAAGGAAACATACTTAGGTCCAAATGAAGGTAAGGTAATTTAATTTTATTGAAATGCATTATGGATATTTACTATGTATTTTTCTTATGTCAGTTTTGAAGAATGGAATGTATTGCAGCCTTTATGAAGTTGTGGAAAAGACAAGAATTGGAAGTAACATGGAGAGTTTACTGCAAAAACTAGACAGAGAAAAACTTGTGAGTGAAAAGTTTTTTAATGTTTCTCATTCGATACAACTTCTTCCTTCCCCTCAAAATACAGGTTCTTGTTAAACCTTTGGGAGACCGAGGATACCTTTTTCTTCTCTCCCCTTATCAGATGGTTCCTCCATATGGTAGGTGGTCTCTCTTTAATAAATTTTTACAACATTGCTAATGAGTTTGGCTTCTGTTTTTTAGAATATCAGACTGCCAAGTCTCGAGTCCTACATGCTTTGTTTCTATTTCAAGAACCTAGAAGCATAGTTACTTGTAAGTTCTTTGAATATCTAAATCTGGTTACTTTTGCTTTTTTGTTTGTTTGTTTTATTTACAGCACAAAAAGGTTCAACCAATGCAGCACCACAGGAGAGGCATGAGAGCATGCCAGATGTATTAAAAATAGCTCAGTTTTTACAATTTTCTTTGATTCAGTGTCGAAAGGAATTCAAAAATATAAGCGCCATAAATTTTCATTCTGTTGTTGAAAAGTATGTAAGTGAATTTTTTAAGCGAGGTTTTGGTTCAGGTAAACGAGAGTTTATTATGTTTCCATATGATTCACGATTAGATGATAAAAAATTCTTATACTCAGCTCCCAGAAATAAATCCCATATTGATACTTGTTTGCATGCCTATATTTTTCGGCCTGAAGTGTATCAGTTACCTATTTGTAAATTAAAAGAACTATTTGAAGAAAATAGAAAACTTCAGCAGTTTAGTCCACTTTCAGATTATGAAGGTCAAGAAGAAGAAATGAATGGTACAAAAATGAAATTTGGAAAACGAAATAACTCAAGAGGTGAAGCCATTATATCTGGAAAGCAAAGATCATCTCATTCTTTGGATTATGATAAGGATAGAGTCAAAGAATTGATTAATTTAATTCAGTGTAGGAAAAAGAGTGTGGGTGGGGACTCAGACACAGAAGATATGAGAAGCAAAACTGTCTTGAAGAGGAAGCTTGAGGATCTACCTGAAAATATGAGAAAGCTCGCCAAAACCAGTAATTTATCTGAAAATTGCCATCTGTATGAAGGTAAAATATCAGATTGCTCTTATAACAGCCAATTAACTTCAACCAATGACTTCCTTTTTCTCAGAGTCTCCACAGCCTATTGGCTCACTTGGACATGATGCTGACTTGAGGCGGCAGCAGCAGGATACCTGTAACTCCGGCATTGCTGACATCCATAGGCTGTTTAATTGGTTATCAGAAACACTAGCAAATGCGCGCCATTCTGATGCATCTCTGACAGACACAGTCAACAAAGCCTTAGGATTGAGCACTGATGATGCCTATGAAGAGCTGAGGCAAAAACATGAGTATGAGTTGAACTCTACCCCAGATAAGAAAGACTATGAGCAGCCTACTTGTGCAAAAGTTGAAAATGCACAGTTTAAGGGTACTCAGAGCTTATTACTAGAAGTTGATGCAACATCTAAGTATTCTGTTGCTATTTCTACCAGCGAAGTGGGCACTGACCATAAGCTACATTTGAAAGAAGTAAGCATATAGCTGTTGGTTACCTTTGTGTTTAAAGCTATTCAGTGTGTACTTTGATTTTTAGGATCCAAATTTAATTAGCGTGAATAATTTTGAAGATTGCAGTTTGTGTCCCAGTGTTCCCATTGAACATGGATTTCGTAGACAACAGTCTAAGTCAAATAATGTTGAAGAGACTGAAATACATTGGAAACTGATTCCAATTACAGGTAAGAAAAGTATACTTGGACTTGTGTTTGCTCTGAAGAGAGTCTAATGGATGCTTTCCCTCAGGAGGGAATGCAAGAAGCCCAGAAGACCAGCTGGGGAAACATGGTGAGAAACAAACACCAGGTGAGAAGGCTTGCTTTGCTTTTCTTCCCAGTTGCTCTTATAATAATGAACTCTTCCTGTATAGGTATGAAATCACCAGAAGAACAACTGGTGTGTGTGCCACCACAGGAGGCCTTTCCTAACGACCCCCGGGTAATAAATAGACAGAGAAGTTCTGATTACCAGTTTCCATCCTCTCCATTTACAGACACACTAAAGGGCACCACTGAGGATGACGTGTTGACAGGTCAGGTGGAGGAGCAGTGTGTGCCAGCAGCAGAGGCAGAGCCGCCTGCAGTGAGCGAAACCACAGAGAGGACAGTGTTAGGAGAGTACAATCTCTTTTCTAGGAAGATAGAAGAGATTTTGAAGCAAAAGAATGTTTCATATGTCAGTACAGTTTCCACACCTATCTTTTCAACACAAGAGAAGATGAAACGGCTTTCCGAGTTCATATATTCTAAGACTTCCAAAGCTGGTGTGCAGGAGTTTGTAGATGGTTTGCATGAGAAGCTAAATACTATTATTATTAAAGCATCAGCCAAGGGTGGGAATTTGCCACCAGTCAGTCCTAACGATTCTGGTGCTAAGATAGCATCGAATCCTCTGGAAAGGCATGTCATACCAGTTTCCTCAAGTGACTTCAACAATAAACATCTCCTTGAGCCACTGTGTAGTGATCCTTTGAAAGATACCAACTCTGATGAGCAGCATTCCACTTCGGCTTTAACTGAAGTAGAAATGAACCAGCCTCAACATGCCACAGAGTTAATGGTGACTTCTGATCATATTGTACCTGGTGATATGGCCCGGGAACCAGTAGAAGAAACAACAAAATCCCCCAGTGATGTAAACATTTCTGCTCAACCAGCTCTTTCAAATTTTATAAGCCAGTTAGAACCTGAAGTATTTAATAGTTTGGTTAAAATCATGAAAGACGTCCAGAAAAATACTGTGAAATTTTATATTCATGAAGAAGAAGAGAGTGTGCTCTGTAAAGAAATAAAGGTAACTAAACCAGAAGGTAATAGTAATGCTGTTTAATATTGATTTAGTTGTTTTTCTTTAACAGGAATATCTTATCAAATTAGGCAATACAGAATGTCATCCTGAACAGTTTTTGGAAAGAAGATCAAAATTAGATAAACTATTGATTATTATTCAAAATGAAGACATTGCAGGTTTCATTCACAAGGTAGACTATTAAGTCAAATTCACTACTTTGGTCTGTTTCTCTTTTTGTTTTGGGATTTAAACAGATACCTGGCTTGGTGACTTTAAAGAAGCTCCCCTGTGTTAGTTTTGCTGGTGTTGATAGCCTGGATGATGTTAAAAATCATACATACAATGAATTATTTGTATCTGGAGGTTTTATCGTATCTGATGAATCAATTCTAAACCCAGAGGTTGTCACAGTTGGTAAGATGATGTTCTTTTGAGCACGTAACTCCGAATTAAAAACAAACTTCATTATCTCTAACAGAGAACCTTAAAAATTTTTTGACATTCCTTGAGGAACTTAGTACTCCAGAAGGAAAATGGCAATGGAAAGTCCACTGTAAATTTCAGAAGAAACTAAAGGAACTAGGCAGGTAAGCTTTGAAACATAACTATATAATGGTTGAGATCCAGAAACTGAACTGCTTAATTTCACAGATTGAATGCTAAAGCTCTAAGTCTGTTGACGCTTCTGAATGTCTATCAGAAGAAACATCTGGTTGAAATTTTGTCATACCACAATTGTGATTCACAAACTCGAAATGCTCCAGAATTGGATTGCCTTATCAGACTTCAGGCTCAGAACATACAGCAACGACACATAGTCTTTTTAACAGGTAAAGAGAGCACTCCTAAGCTTTCTACTATGTTTCATACATGAAACTTTTTTTCTTAATTTAGAGAAGAACATCAAGATGCTTTCCAGTTATACAGATAATGGAATAGTGGTTGCAACTGCTGAAGACTTCATGCAAAACTTTAAAAATCTTGTGGGCTATCACAATTCAATCACAGAAGAAAACCTTCCACAGCTTGGTGCTAATGAGAATCTTGAGTCGCAGTCAGGTAACTTTTCAGTGGTTTTCATTTTCTTTAACTTGTCAAATACTGAATTACCGTATAACTTTAGATGCTGTTTTGACATTAACCCCTTTGGAGCTGGGAGTTGGGATTTCCCAACATTAAACGTGAACACATTTCGCAGAAGCTTTTAGCATCGGATTATCTGGACATTCACATCTAGTGTGAGTGTTGTGACTAAGTGAACTTGTGGCAGAAGACCAAGCTTTAAGGGATTGTGGACTTGCAGACCCTGACGCGTTATATTGTGTGAGTAGTGTATAATTTTAAAACTTAAACAAACTGTGTATTTCAATAGAGGAGGACTTTTTGTTTTTTAAATGTAGCTCTTTTAGAAAACGATGAAAAGGATGAAGAGGATATGTCTCTGGATTCAGGGGATGAAATCTCACATATAGAAGTATGCAGCAATTTTCATTCAGAAATATGGGAGAAAGAGACCAAAGGATCACGTGGAACAGATCAAAAAAAGAATACTCAAATTGAGTTGCAATCGTCTCCTGATGTGCAAAACAGTTTATTAGAAGATAAGACTTACCTTGATTCTGAAGAGAGAACTTCTATTGATATAGTATGCTCTGAAGGAGAGAACAGCAATTCAACAGAACAAGATTCATATAGTAACTTTCAGGTTTATCATAGTCAATTAAATATGTCCCATCAGTTTAGTCATTTTAATGTTCTCACTCATCAGACATTTTTGGGGACACCATATGCCCTTTCATCAAGTCAGTCTCAAGAAAATGAGAATTACTTCTTATCTGCTTATACTGAAAGCTTGGATAGAGATAAATCTCCACCTCCCTTAAGTTGGGGGAAAAGTGATTCTTCCAGGCCATATTCACAAGAGAAATAACTGTAGTAACTTTTTTTTTAAGAGATTGTTGTGGACTTTGTTTATTAACAATTTATATTTCATTCTCTAAACAAAAGGTTCTTGTTCTTTCTCAAATGTTTTTTCTTTTATTTAAATCATGATGGCCTGTAACAGTTGAAGCATCTAAAAATTGAAATAAATATATATTTTTAACATATATTGTACTTGAATTATCTCATGTTGGCACTTCTAAGTTTTACTTTTTGTATGTTACCTGTACTTAGGCTTCAAATTGAAGCCTGTTTTATGTGTAAAATCAGATGCTTGCAGGAGGACGGTAAACAGCAAAGGCTTTACTTCTTTTTCTCTAATGTCACCTGATATAAAGTACTTTTGTTGAAGTGAATTATTTTGATGTAGGCTTTTGTATACTGTGTTTACACAGGTATAAGTCAGTAATAGCAGTGTTAATATTTACAGGATTTTGGCTCGATACCTCAAGATTTATCTAACAGTGCAGTTTCATTTAGATAATAAACTATGTACATAGGACACATTTTTTATCTCTAGGCTTAGTCATGTAAAAACTGCCTATTGCTAAAATTCTGGTAACTTTTTGAGAGTATTGGATAATTTTCAGTACCTGCGCAATCCTTGATTTAATGAAATTAAATTTTTTATTTCAAAAGATAGGCTTCTGTTTATCAAAGGCGTTGAACAATTTGATTTTTAAATTAGTTTTAGCAAAATGGAAGTATAATGGGAATATATTTTTGAGGTGGTCTTAGTAGTAATTACCATTTGTTGAACACATTAATGCTATACTAGACAGATACAGTGGAGATAGCTTTCAAACCCGTATCTATTCCTAACTACTGCCTCTAATACTAATTACTAACTTGTTACTAATGCTAACTTTTAAAAATGTTTTTGAAAATTGCAATTTCTACAAATAAATGTCATAGTGCAAATAAATGTCAGGATTTAGAGAAGGAGCCTAAACTGAATTTGTGTTATTTCAGTAAAAGTTATGGAGTTATGGGTCTAGACGTGTTAATAAGTTAGACAGAACTTTGGCACTTTAGAACAAATGCATGAGTGGTATTTCAGTTCCTAAGTTACATAAAAAGTGTGAAAGAACACTGTGAGGTCCCAGCAACGCCAGACTATATTAAGGTAAGTAGAAAGTGTTTTTATAGGGCTTCAATACCCAGGTGGTGACAGAGCAGAAGAACCGGTTTTTTTTTTTTTTTTTTTACTACTAAGCTTTTACAAAAGAAGTATCTGTTTTATTGTATAGAACAAGTACAGCATTTTACTACATAGTATACAAGTTTTTAATGAGCATTTAAAAAAATAAGTAAATCTAGGCTATTTGAAAAATACAGTTGAGCCAGTGAGCACATTTTATAATTTGGAAGACACAAATCAAATGTGAAGGATTTGATTTTCTACATTTAAAATGAAGAACCAAAACTCTCTTCTTGATTTTCAGCTAAAGGCAGGAGACTACTTTCCAACTCCTTTTGCTTCTGGAGAAGGCCCTGAAATCACATTGATATATGTTTGTTAGTAAAATGTGCACACCTGACTTGCAATGTTGTGTTAAACTAGAATTATATTCACTTGGAAAACATATCGCTTAGGATAAAATTTTGTCATTCAAAAATTTTTTCAGAAATGCTTGTACTAGACCACCTCATTTGGATATATAGCTATCACATTTGTAAGATTCTGTTTTTAGCATAAAAATCAATAGGGATGAAAATTTTCTTAGAACTCAAGACTCCATAACTATGGGGGTAAATGAAGTCATCCCTTCTCCCCCAGTCCACCCCCAAGTGCTCTTAGATACTGAAGGAGTCTCCCTTAACATACAGTGTTTTTTTTTTGTTGTTGTTGTTTTGTTTTTTTTTGGAGATGGAGTCTCGCTCTGTCGCCCAAGCTGGAGTACAGTGGTGCAATCTCACTGCAAGCTCTGCCTCCCAGGTTCACACCATTCTCCTGCCTCAACCTCCCGAATGGCTGGGACTACAGGCACCCACCACCACGCCTGGCTAACTAACTAACTAACTTTTTGTATTTTTAGTAGAGACAGGGTTTCACTGTGTTAGCCAGGATGGTCTTGATCTCCTGACCTCATGATCTGCCTGCCTCAGCCTCCCAAAGTGCTGGGATTACAGGCTTGAGCCACTGCTCCTGGCCAACATCCAGTATTTTATCTTGACTGTCCTAACCTTACCTTAGATGCTAACAGAAGGGTCCTGCTGAAATAACACTGGGTGCTATATTGATGGGTAAATGTGTACATCCTATTCCTTCCTCTTTATCTCACAATTTTTGTCTCCACTAAGCAAGAAGTAAACTAACACTTCGTCACTCTAAAGAAATAACTTATGTAAAACTCTTAGTAACCCTGTTTGTCTTCAAATGAGTAAATAGACCAAAGTGGGGGGACAATTTTCTAGTTCTGTAGAGGGAAAAACATCTGAGTCAACATTTTGAAATGCAGAGGGTATTGGTACATGACGACATGGAAAAGGGCACTTTTAAACACAGCTTACTCTTCCTCAAGTACAGAGAGTATATAGTGAATCAAAACTAACTACAGCCATTCTTTTTAAAGCCCAAGGGATGGAGCAAAGGTGTAAGGATGTTACCTGTTTGTTTTAATCAGAGAGCAAAAAGAAGTCACAATAGTTTGGGAGAAAAAGTAGTATGGTGAGTAAGGTTATGCGTATAATTTCATACTGAATTTATTACTATTTGGGATGTACGTCAATGTTCTAACAAACACTGCCAACACGTCAATTTTTTAAAAAGCGTGGGCCACATTGCTAAGAATTTGTTAAAGCATAACTGTATTTTTTGTTTTAGGGCCTTATTGATGTTTTGCCGTTCCAATGTATGCATTTTTTTACTCAATAAACTTGTCTTAATTTTAGAACTGTCTGATGATTTCGTACTGGAAAGAAC